CGATCTTGGCTCACTGCACGCTCCGCCTCCCGGGTTCACTCCATTCTCCTGTCTCAGCCTCCCTAGTAGCTGGGATTACAGGCACCCACCACCACGCTTGGCTAATTTTTTTGTATTTTTTAGTAGAGATGGGGTTTCACTGTGTTAGCCAGGATGGTCTCGATCTCCTGACCTCATGATCTGCCCGCCTCAGCCTCCCAAAGTGCTGAGATTACAGGTGTGAGCCAGCGCGCCCGGTCTTGTTTTTGTTTGGGTTAGGCGGGCTCCTGTAGTTCCAGTTACTCGAAAGGCTGAGGCAGGAGAAGGGCGTGAACCCGGGAGGCGGAGCTTGCAGTGAGCCAAAATCGTGCCACTGCACTCCAGCCTGGGCGACACAGCGAGACTCCGTCTCAAAAAAAAAAAAAAAAAAAAAAAGTAAAAGAGCGAGAGAGAGATCAGGAAGAGGACCCTGCAGTTAGGGGGTGTTACTTTGTCGCCCAGGATGGCCTGGACCCCCAGGTTCAGGGATTCTCCCGCCGCTGCTTCCTGAGTAGCTGGGACCTCAGGCTTCCGCCTCGTGCCCGCATCCCTGCTGTGTTTAGGCAGCAGGTGGTGACCTCACTCCTCCCTGGCCTGAGCTCTCCGTCCCGCATCCCAGGCGGAGGCCCTAGGGAACACTTTGAAGCTGAGCACGGGGTGGACCCTCCCTCCTGAGTGAATGGAGAATAGAAAGGGAGAGGATTTCTGTTCTGTTCTGTGGGCCATCAGCATGAAATCGTATGTTCCGCCCTGGCAGGGCTTTGCATTTCACATTCTAGTTTGCATTCCCGTTCCAGATAATTCCAGGGCTTTTGAATCATGCCTCAGCCTTCCTGGCCGCTGTCGCCTCCAAAAACTCGAAAAACAGAGGCGCTGAGTGCGAGGCTGAGAAGCACAGGTCCCGCCCCGGGCCCTCCCTCTGCCGGTTCTAAAGGGCAAGGTCTCTCCGCCTGGGGCCCCGCCTCTACCCCGCCCAGGTCCAGCCAACCTGCCCCGGCCTGGCTTCAGTCCTGGGCGCGCACAAACCCGGAAGCGGATCGCGTGGAGTGAAGGTCCTACCACGGCGCGTGAGTTTTGCTCTGCCTTGGATTAAGTCTGCACTTCCCAGGTCCCCGGCGCTTCTGCCCCTGGGACGTGGGATCCCCACGGACCTGGAAATTCTCGCCTGTCTTCCCTTCACCCAGAGCAAATTGAGACGTCCCGGTAAGAGTCTGGAAGTTGCTTGCTTTTGGGTTCCAATCCTGGCTGGTCTTGGAATTTTCTAGAGGAGGAAGACCAAGGCAGCCTATTGGGCCTTCCAGGCAATCACATGGGAATCAGCCACACGTCCTTCCTCCTCACCTCAGAACATCTCAGAATAACTTGGTGAAATGTCTCCCACTGTGAGCCTCAGTGAGCCCACCTGTAACATAGAGGTGAGGAATAAGACCGGAAAAGCTCAGTCAGTAACCCACCTACATGACTCCATGTCCCCTGCAGGCCTCGCCCCTGAGCTCTACAATCCTGTGTCCAGTTGTCTCCTCAGCTGTCTCCTGGGTCATCAAACAGGCATCCCCACCTTCAGGTGTCCACGAGTGGCTTTCTAAACCCCCAAACACATTTCCTTGCAGTCTGCACATCTCAGATGAGGGTGACTACGTACTTCCGGAAACGGCCGAACTTGACAGCATGTATTTTAAATTTGTGAAATAAATTACTTTATTTGTAAGTGTTGTAATTTATAATATAAAGAGAAACTTAGATGTATACGTGAAAAGAGTGAGAAGATACATCACTTCCAATTTTTGTTTGTTTGTTTGTTTTTTTGAGAGGAATTTTCACTCTTGTGGCTGAGGCTGGAGTGCAATGCCATGATATCAGCTCACTGCAACCTCTGACTCCTGGGATCAAGGGATTCTCCTTCCTCAGACTCCCGAGTAGCTGGGATCACAGTCGACTTTCAAAATTCTTTAAGGTTGTGGGAGAAACATGTTTGAAGACATGTTCTAACAAGAAGTCTCATTTTTTTTCACATACAGGATTGATTCCTAAAGACTCATGTTATGTGAAGAAGCAGCTCAGAAGAGGAAAGGAAAGGAGCCAGGCATGGCTCTTCCTCAGGTGAAGTGATATTCCTCTGTGGATTAATCTGTAATGTTTTGTGGAAATGTGTGTTTCATTTTAGGGACGCTTGACTTTCAGGGATGTGGCTATAGAATTCTCATTGGCAGAGTGGAAATGCCTGAACCCTTCGCAGAGGGCTTTGTACAGGGAAGTGATGTTGGAGAACTACAGGAACCTGGAAGCTGTGGGTGAGGAAAATGATGTCCCCCAGACATGAGGAATTGGAAACCTATTGTTGTTTATATTTTGTAGATATCTCTTCCAAACGCATGATGAAGGAGGTCTTGTCAACAGGGCAAGGCAATACAGAAGTGATCCACACAGGGACATTGCAAAGATATCAAAGTTATCACATTGGAGATTTTTGCTTCCAGGAAATTGAGAAAGAAATTCATGATATTGAGTTTCAGTGTCAAGAAGATGAAAGAAATGGCCATGAAGCACCCATGACAAAAATAAAAAAGTTGACTGGTAGCACAGACCAACATGATCACAGGCATGCTGGAAACAAGCCTATTAAAGATCAGCTTGGATCAAGCTTTTATTCACATCTGCCTGAACTCCACATAATTCAGATCAAAGGTAAAATTGGTAATCAATTTGAGAAGTCTACCAGTGATGCTCCCTCGGTTTCAACATCCCAAAGAATTTCTCCTAGGCCCCAAATCCATATTTCTAATAACTATGGGAATAATTCCCCGAATTCTTCACTACTCCCACAAAAACAGGAAGTATACATGAGAGAAAAATCTTTCCAATGTAATGAGAGTGGCAAAGCCTTTAATTGTAGCTCACTCTTAAGGAAACACCAGATACCCCATTTAGGAGACAAACAATATAAATGTGATGTATGTGGCAAGCTCTTTAATCACAAGCAATACCTTACATGCCATTGTAGATGTCACACTGGAGAGAAACCTTACAAGTGTAATGAGTGTGGAAAGTCCTTCAGTCAGGTATCATCCCTTACATGCCATCGTAGACTTCACACTGCAGTAAAATCTCACAAGTGTAATGAGTGTGGCAAGATCTTTGGTCAAAATTCAGCCCTTGTAATTCATAAGGCAATTCATACTGGAGAAAAACCTTACAAGTGTAATGAATGTGACAAAGCTTTTAATCAGCAATCAAACCTTGCACGTCATCGTAGAATTCATACTGGAGAGAAACCTTACAAATGTGAAGAATGTGACAAAGTTTTCAGTCGGAAATCAACCCTTGAGTCACATAAGAGAATTCATACTGGAGAGAAACCATACAAATGTAAGGTTTGTGACACAGCTTTCACATGGAATTCTCAGCTGGCAAGACATAAAAGAATTCACACTGGAGAGAAAACTTACAAGTGTAATGAGTGTGGCAAGACCTTCAGTCACAAGTCATCCCTTGTATGCCATCATAGACTTCATGGTGGAGAGAAATCTTACAAATGTAAGGTCTGTGACAAGGCTTTTGCGTGGAATTCACACCTGGTAAGACATACTAGAATTCATAGTGGAGGAAAACCTTACAAGTGTAATGAATGTGGGAAGACCTTTGGTCAAAATTCAGATCTTCTAATTCATAAGTCAATTCATACTGGAGAGCAACCTTACAAATATGAAGAATGTGAAAAGGTTTTCAGTTGTGGATCAACCCTTGAGACACATAAGATAATTCACACCGGAGAGAAACCATACAAATGTAAGGTTTGTGACAAGGCTTTTGCGTGTCATTCCTATCTGGCAAAACATACTAGAATTCATAGTGGAGAGAAACCTTACAAGTGTAATGAGTGCAGCAAGACCTTCCGTCTGAGGTCATACCTTGCAAGCCATCGCAGAGTTCATAGTGGTGAGAAACCTTACAAGTGTAATGAGTGCAGCAAGACCTTCAGTCAGAGGTCATACCTTCATTGCCATCGTAGACTTCATAGTGGTGAGAAACCTTACAAGTGTAATGAGTGTGGCAAGACCTTCAGTCACAAGCCATCCCTTGTTCACCATCGTAGACTTCATACTGGAGAGAAATCTTACAAATGTACGGTTTGTGACAAGGCTTTCGTGCGTAATTCATACCTGGCAAGACATACCAGAATTCACACTGCAGAGAAACCTTACAAGTGTAATGAATGTGGGAAGGCTTTTAATCAACAATCACAACTTTCACTTCATCATAGAATTCATGCTGGGGAGAAACTTTACAAATGTGAAACATGTGACAAAGTTTTCAGTCGCAAATCACACCTTAAAAGACATAGGAGAATTCATCCTGGAAAGAAACCATACAAATGTAAGGTTTGTGACAAGACTTTTGGGAGTGATTCACACCTGAAACAACATACTGGACTTCACACTGGAGAGAAACCTTACAAGTGTAATGAGTGTGGCAAAGCCTTTAGCAAGCAGTCAACACTTATTCACCATCAGGCAGTTCATGGTGTAGGGAAACTTGACTAATGTAATGATTGTCACAAAGTCTTCAGTAACGCTACAACCATTGCAAATCATTGGAGAATCTATAATGAATAAAGATCTAACAAGTGTAATAAATGTGGCAAATTTTTCAGACATCATTCATACATTGCAGTTCATTGACACACTCATACTGGAGAGAAACCTTACAAATGTCATGACTGTGGCAAGGTCTTCAGTCAAGCTTCATCCTATGCAAAACATAGGAGAATTCATACAGGAGAGAAACCTCACATGTGTGATGATTGTGGCAAAGCCTTTACTTCATGTTCACACCTCATTAGACATCAGAGAATCCCTACTGGACAGAAATCTTACAAATGTCAGAAGTGTGGCAAGGTCTTGAGTCCGAGGTCACTCCTTGCAGAACATCAGAAAATTCATTTTTGAGATAACTGTTCCCAATGCAGTGAGTATAGCAAACCATCAAGCATTAATTGACACTAGAGTCAGTCCAGCATTGACTTGAGTTTGTGTTGACTTAACATTGAGTTCAACCCTTAATTGACATTCAAGTGTTTATGTTAAGAGGATTGGGCCAGGTGTGGTTTCTCACACCTGTAATTCCAGCACGGTTGGAGGCCAAGGCACATAGGTCACTTGAGGTCAGAAGTTTGAAACCAGCATGGCCAACAGATGTCAGCCACTTTTCCCAGCCTGTTTTTTGATTCTTATTTTCTATTTTTCTTTTTTGAGATAGTACTTTTTAAAGAGATAGTACTTTTTTGATATAGTACTTTATAAAAGGGAGATCAGGCCAGGCACGGAGGCTCATGTAAGTAATCCCAGCACTTTGGGAGGCCGAGACGGGCCCATGACAAGGTCAGGAGATCGAGACCGTCCTGGCTAACACGGTGAAACCCCATCTCTACTAAAAATATAAAATATTAGCCAGGCGTGGTGGCAGGTGCCTGTAGTCCTAGCTGCTTGGGAGGCTGAGGCAGGAGAATGGTGTGAATCCTGGAGACGGAGCTTGCAGGGAGCCAACATCGTGCCACTGCACTCCGGCCTGGGCGACAGTGAGAATCTGTCTCAAAAAAAAAAAAAAAAAAAGGATATCAAAGCTGGATGGTGGCTCATCCCTGCAATCACAACACTTTGGTAGACTGATGTGAGTGGATCACCTAAGGTCAGAAGTTCAAGAGCACCCTGGCTAACATGGTGAAACCCCATCTCTACTAAAAATACAAAAGTTAGCCGGGGGGTGGTGGTGTGCACCTTTAGTTCCAGCTACTTGAGAGGCTGAGGCACAAGAGTCGCTTAAACCTGGGAGGTAGAGGTTGCCGTGAGGCAAAATCGTGCCACTGCCCTCAGCCTGGGCAGTAGAGTCAGTCTCCATCTCAAAGAAACCAGCAAACAAAAAATATTAAAAAAAAACATTAAAAATGCTTTTGTTCTCATTGTTCAATAGACTTCCTTT